GTGGGAGCTGAACAATGAGAACACATGGTCACATGGCGGCGATCAACACACACTGGTGCCTGTTGAGCGGGGTGCTGGGGAGGGAGAGTACCAGGAAGAATAGCTAAGGGATACTGGGCTTAATACCTGGGTGATGGGATGATCTGTACAGCAAACCATCATGGCGCACACACCTATGTAACAAACCTGCACATCCTCTACATGTACCCCAGAACTTCAAATAAAAGTTGGACGGCCAGGCGTGGTGGCTCACGCCTGTAATCCCAGCACTTTGGGAAGCCGAGGCGTGCAGATCACCTAAGGTCAGGAGTTCGAGACCAGCCCGGCCAACATGGTGAAACCCCGTCTCTACTAAAAATACAAAAATCAGCCAGATGTGGCACGCACCTATAATTCCACCTACTCGGGAGGCTGAAGCAGAATTGCTTGAACCCGAGAGGCGGAGGTTGCAGTGAGCCGCCGAGATCGCGCCACTGCACTCCAGCCTGGGCCACAGCGTGAGACTACGTCATAAAATAAAATAAAATAACACAAAATAAAATAAAATAAAATAAAATAAAATAAAATAAAATAAAATAAAATAAAATAAAAAAATAAAATAAAATAAAATAAAATAAAGCAATTTCCTTTCCTCTAAGCGGCCTCCACCCCTCTCCCCTGCCCTGTGAAGCGGGTGTGCAAGCTCCGGGATCGCAGCGGTCTTAGGGAATTTCCCCCCGCGATGTCCCGGCGCGCCAGTTCGCTGCGCACACTTCGCTGCGGTCCTCTTCCTGCTGTCTGTTTACTCCCTAGGCCCCGCTGGGGACCTGGGAAAGAGGGAAAGGCTTCCCCGGCCAGCTGCGCGGCGACTCCGGGGACTCCAGGGCGCCCCTCTGCGGCCGACGCCCGGGGTGCAGCGGCCGCCGGGGCTGGGGCCGGCGGGAGTCCGCGGGACCCTCCAGAAGAGCGGCCGGCGCCGTGACTCAGCACTGGGGCGGAGCGGGGCGGGACCACCCTTATAAGGCTCGGAGGCCGCGAGGCCTTCGCTGGAGTTTCGCCGCCGCAGTCTTCGCCACCAGTGAGTACGCGCGGCCCGCGTCCCCGGGGATGGGCTCCAGCAAACTTTTCTTTGTTCGCTGCAGTGCCGCCCTACACCGTGGTCTATTTCCCAGTTCGAGGTAGGAGCATGTGTCTGGCAGGGAAGGGAGGCTCCCCACATCTCGTACTTCTCCCTCCCCGCAGGCCGCTGCGCGGCCCTGCGCATGCTGCTGGCAGATCAGGGCCAGAGCTGGAAGGAGGAGGTGGTGACCGTGGAGACGTGGCAGGAGGGCTCACTCAAAGCCTCCTGCGTAAGTGACCATGCCCGGGCAAGGGGAGGGGGTGCCCCTCCCTGAGCCATGCCTCCCCCAACAGCTATACGGGCAGCTCCCCAAGTTCCAGGACGGAGACCTCACCCTGTACCAGTCCAATACCATCCTGCGTCACCTGGGCCGCACCCTTGGTGAGTCTTGAACCTCCAAGTCCAGGGCAGGCCACGCGGCCTGCTCCCCTCCACCCAACCCCAGGGCTCTATGGGAAGGACCAGCAGGAGGCAGCCCTGGTGGACATGGTGAATGACGGCGTGGAGGACCTCCGCTGCAAATACATCTCCCTCATCTACACCAACTATGTGAGCATCTGCACCAGGGTTGGGCACTGGGGAGAGTAGGATGATACATGGTGGTGTCTGGCAGGAGGCGGGCAAGGATGACTATGTGAAGGCACTGCCCGGGCAACTGAAGCCTTTTGAGACCCTGCTGTCCCAGAACCAGGGAGGCAAGACCTTCATTGTGGGAGACCAGGTGAGCATCTGGCCCCATGCTGTTCCTTCCTCCTGGCTGAGTCCCTGGCCCCCCTGCCCTGCAGATCTCCTTCGCTGACTACAACCTGCTGGACTTGCTGCTGATCCATGAGGTCCTAGCCCCTGGCTGCCTGGATGCGTTCCCCCTGCTCTCAGCATATGTGGGGCGCCTCAGTGCCCGGCCCAAGCTCAAGGCCTTCCTGGCCTCCCCTGAGTACGTGAACCTCCCCATCAATGGCAACGGGAAACAGTGAGGGTTGGGGGGACTCTGAGCGGGAGGCAGAGTTTGCCTTCCTTTCTCCAGGACCAATAAAATTTCTAAGAGAGCTACTATGAGCACTGTGTTTCCTGGGACGGGGCTT